GCTGCAACAAGCTAAAGACCTGATGTGCATATTTGCAGCTGGGCTCCTCTTGCTTCAGCTCAAACACTGGAAACAAATGTCCTTTTCTTGGTTTGTTTAGTGCCATGCTTTTCAATTTTTTTTTTTTTTTTTAAAGTTAGAGTCTCGGTCTGTCGCTCGAGCTGGAGTGCAATGGCTTCATCCTGGCTCACTGCAACCTCCACCTCCTGAGCTCAAGCGATTCTCCTGCCTCAGCCTCCCAAGTAGCTGGGATTACAGGCGTGTGCCACCAGTCCTGGCTAATTTTTTTATTTTTATTTTTATTTATTTTATTATTTTTTGAGATGGAGTCTCGCTGTGTCGCCTAGGCTGGAGTGCAGTGGCACCATCTCAGCTCACTGCAACCTCTGCCTCCCGGGTTCACGTGATTCTCCTGCCTCAGCCTCTGGAGCAGCTGGGACTACAGGCGCCCACCACCACACCCGGCTAATTTTTGTTTTTTTAGTAGAGACGGGGGTTTCACCATATTGGCTAGGCTGGTCTCGAACTCCTGAGCTTGTGATCCGCCCACCTCAGCCTTCCAAAATGCTGGGATTACAGGCGTGAGTCACCGCGCCCGGCCAAATTTTTTTTTTTTTTTTTTTTGAGACAAGAGTCTCGCTCTGTCACCCAGGCTGGAGTGCAGTGGCGCGATCTCAGCTCACTGCAAGCTCCGCCTCCCGGGTTCACGCCATCCTCCTGCCTAAGCCTCCACGCCCGGCTAATTTTTTGTATTTTTAGTAGAGACGGGGGTTTCACCATGTTAGCCAGGATGGTCTCGACCTCCTGACCTTGTGATCCGCCCGCCTCGGTCTCCCAAAATGCTGGGATTACAGGCGTGAGCCACCGCGCCCGGCCGCCTGGCGTAATTTTTGTATTTTTAATAGAAATGGGGGTTTCACCATGTTGCCCAGACTGGTCTCGAACTCCTGATGTCAAGTGATCCGCCTGCCTCCGCCTCCTAAAGTGCTGGAATTACACCCGTGAGCCATCGCGCCCGAACCCTATTGTAAATTTTAAGTCTCAGGCGTTTGCCAGCGGCACGCCAGAGAGTATAGCCTGCGCGGAGGCCCAGAAACCAAAGAGCGAGCTCATTCCGGGATTGGAGAGAAGTGTGAGCAGAGGGAAGTAGAGGGATCGGGGAGAGGAGGGGCAGGACCCACGCATTCGGCCCTTTGCATTCAGCTTCATTCAACTAGGAACTTTTTCTGCAAATCAAGGAAAGCTTCCCGGAGGAAGTGGTGCCTAAGCTGTGCTCTGATTCACGTTTAGAAGCTGACCAGACAAAGAGAGGTGGGCGTTCCTGGCAGGGGGAGGGACTTGGCGCTAATCCTTTTTCCCTGTTACTCTCTCCTAGAATTTTGTAGCCACCTTGGCTAATGGGATGAGCCTCCAGCCGCCTCTTGAAGAAGTAAATATCCTTTTGTGAGACCCCTCCCCACCTCTGACCCATGATCCCATCGGCCCCCTCCCAGGTGTCCTGTGGCCAGGCGGAAAGCAGTGAGAAGCCCAACGCTGAGGACATGACATCCAAAGATTACTACTTTGACTCCTACGCACACTTTGGCATCCACGAGGTCAGTGGGGACAGTCCCCAAGGCCCCAATCTCTCACGGCGTCTCTGTGCCATTCTTGCCCTAGGAGATGCTGAAGGACGAGGTGCGCACCCTCACTTACCGCAACTCCATGTTTCATAACCGGCACCTCTTCAAGGACAAGGTGGTGCTGGACGTCGGCTCGGGCACCGGCATCCTCTGCATGTTTGCTGCCAAGGCCGGGGCCCGCAAGGTCATCGGGGTGAGTCTCCAGGGTGGCCAGGCGGGGCCGGGGGTCTCACCCTCCCTTCTTCCTGGGCCCTCAGATCGAGTGTTCCAGTATCTCTGATTATGCGGTGAAGATCGTCAAAGCCAACAAGTTAGACCACGGTGAGCCCAGAAAGAGGATGGGTTTGTGGGAGGGGCTGACGTGGCCACCCTTGTCCGCCCGCAGTGGTGACCATCATCAAGGGGAAGGTGGAGGAGGTGGAGCTCCCAGTGGAGAAGGTGGACATCATCATCAGCGAGTGGATGGGCTACTGCCTCTTCTACGAGTCCATGCTCAACACCGTGCTCTATGCCCGGGACAAGTGGCTGGTGAGGCCCCAGCGGGACGGGTGCAGCTCGCGCACCCTTCATGCCTCGCCCTGCCCCTCTGTAGGCGCCCGATGGCCTCATCTTCCCAGACCGGGCCACGCTGTATGTGACGGCCATCGAGGACCGGCAGTACAAAGACTACAAGATCCACTGTGAGCGCGGCCCGGGAGCTGGCGGGCGGGGCCGGGCTCACCCCCTCCCTGCCTGCCTCCCCAGGGTGGGAGAACGTGTATGGCTTCGACATGTCTTGCATCAAAGATGTGGCCATTAAGGAGCCCCTAGTGGATGTCGTGGACCCCAAACAGCTGGTCACCAACGCCTGCCTCATAAAGGTGAGGGGGTGGGCATGGCCAGGTGCCCCCTGCATCCCGGAGCTCGCCCTCTCATGTCCTGCAGGAGGTGGACATCTATACCGTCAAGGTGGAAGACCTGACCTTCACCTCCCCGTTCTGCCTGCAAGTGAAGCGGAATGACTACGTGCACGCCCTGGTGGCCTACTTCAACATCGAGTTCACACGCTGCCACAAGAGGACCGGCTTCTCCACCAGTGAGGCGGGGCCCACAGGGCTGGGGGCCGTTGCCGAGGCCGGCTGACCCGCCCGCGCCCCCAGGCCCCGAGTCCCCGTACACGCACTGGAAGCAGACGGTGTTCTACATGGAGGACTACCTGACCGTGAAGACGGGCGAGGAGATCTTCGGCACCATCGGCATGCGGCCCAACGCCAAGAACAACGTGAGGCTCCGGGCAGCTGGGTGGGAGGGTGGGTTCCGCCCTCATGCCCCACCTCTCCCTGCAGCGGGACCTGGACTTCACCATCGACCTGGACTTCAAGGGCCAGCTGTGCGAGCTGTCCTGCTCCACCGACTACCGGATGCGCTGAGGCCCGGCTCTCCCGCCCTGCACGAGCCCAGGGGCTGAGCGTTCCTAGGCGGTTTCGGGGCTCCCCCTTCCTCTCCCTCCCTCCCGCAGAAGGGGGTTTTAGGGGCCTGGGCTGGGGGGATGGGGAGGGCACATCGTGACTGTGTTTTTCATAACTTATGTTTTTATATGGTTGCATTTACGCCAATAAATCCTCAGCTGGGGTCTGGCTTTGTTTCCTGGGGGCAAAGGAGGT